CACCTCCCTGTTCCCCCACAGGGCACCTGGGGATCCAGCCTGATTTTTACCAGACCCTGCGGCCTGCATGGGGCTGGGTATAGGGCTGTGACCTTGACCCATGCAGAATAGAACCCTGTGTGTCGGGATCCTCCATGTGCTCCAGATGCCCCTGGGGACAGCACCAACATGGCCTTAACTCCCAAGCCATTCCCCTGCCTCTAACCCCCTGGCATCTGCAGGCATCCACCCCAGACCCACCCAACACCTCCTCCCCAGCTTCAGGCGCTAGGCAGAGACCTTGGCCCCTGCAGAATGCAGCCCTGTCCAGGGTCCCCTACCTTCCCCCCAGATCCCTCCCAGAGCAATACCAACCCGGGCCTACCTTCCAGGCCATTCAACCTGCAGCCCCCCGGCCTCTGTAGACATCGCACCCCCCAAACCCCCAGACCTGCCCAATGCCTCCCCTCCCCAGCTTTGGGCAGAACCTGTCTCTAGCCAGACCTGGGGGTGTTGGGGAGTCTGGAGGGCCGGGGTGGGGGCTGAGGCGCGGGACAGCTGGCCCGTATCCTCACACTGGGCCCGGGGCCCAGCCGGAGGGGCGGGGGCCTGGCCACTCGGGCCTTGGCTGGGGCTGGGATTTTTGGCCTGGCCGCCAGGCCCTCCCTTCTGCTTCCTCTCCCGAGGGCTGTCCTGGCAGAGGCCCCCCTCGCTCTTTCTGGCGGGAACAGGGCCAGCAGCGAAAGAACAGTCGCAGAGGGAAAGCGGGAAAGAGATGGGGGAAAGTGTGTGTGTGTGAGTGTGTGCTTGTGTGCATGTGTGTGCGTGTGTGTGTCAAGGAAAAAAGCTCGCAGTCCAGCAGCCCGGGCCTGGGAGGCTTGTGAGCCGGGCCTTTCGTAATTGTCCCCTCCCCGCGGCCCCCTCCCCCAGGCCTCCCCCCTCTCCCGCCCTCCCGCCCGCCCTCTCTCCCTCCCTCTTTCCCTCACAGCCGACGAGGCAACAATTAGGCTTTGGGGATAAAACGAGGTGCGGAGAGCGGGCTGGGGCATTTCTCCCCGAGATGGCGGGTCTGACGGCGGCGGCCCCGCGGCCCGGAGTCCTCCTGCTCCTGCTGTCCATCCTCCACCCCTCTCGGCCTGGAGGTAAGGACCCCTCGCCCCTGTCCCCAGCGCTGCTGGAGGACTGACTCTACCTGTTTCCTTTCAGGGGTCCCTGGGGCCATTCCTGGTGGAGTTCCTGGAGGAGTCTTTTATCCAGGTAACGTACATGAAACTTCCACACACCCAGGTTGATCTCTCTTTCTCTTTCTCTCCCCCCACAGGGGCTGGTCTCGGAGCCCTTGGAGGAGGAGGTGAGCTCAGAAACCACACTTGTTCATCACTGACCCCATTCACTATCTTCTCTTCCCTCTGCAGCGCTGGGGCCTGGAGGCAAACCTCTTAAGCCAGGTAAGACCCAAGGCCTCGGAGCATTGAGAGACCCTACACTCCTGTCTCTGTTTCTTATCCACAGTTCCCGGAGGGCTTGCGGGTGCTGGCCTTGGGGCAGGTGAGTGCTGACACCCAAGAAAGATATCCCCTCTCAGGACCTCACCCCATCCTCCCCTCCGCAGGGCTCGGCGCCTTCCCCGCAGTTACCTTTCCGGGGGCTCTGGTGCCTGGTGGAGTGGCTGACGCTGCTGCAGCCTATAAAGCTGCTAAGGCTGGTGAGTGGTGCTCTTTGGGACATGCCACAAGCTACGCAATGCCTCACCTGTCCTGGCTCTGCAGGCGCTGGGCTTGGTGGTGTCCCAGGAGTTGGTGGCTTAGGAGTGTCTGCAGGTACGATGGCTATCCCCGAACTCCCTGGGTCAAGCCAACTCTGATGCAGCCCCTTCTGTGCCAGGTGCGGTGGTTCCTCAGCCTGGAGCCGGAGTGAAGCCTGGGAAAGTGCCGGGTCAGTGCGGAATCCCTGGGGCTGGAGGACAGCTGCTAGTAACTTTGCTTTCTTTTGGCCACAGGTGTGGGGCTGCCAGGTGTATACCCAGGTGGCGTGCTCCCAGGTGAGAGCAAGGAGGGAAACAGGGACTCTATACTTCCTACACTCACTGCTTTGTCCCCCGGCAGGAGCTCGGTTCCCCGGTGTGGGGGTGCTCCCTGGAGTTCCCACTGGAGCAGGAGTTAAGCCCAAGGCTCCAGGTATGCAGCTGTCTGGACAGAGGGCTGATGGCAGGGCTGTAGTGACAGCTTTTTATCATTACAGGTGTAGGTGGAGCTTTTGCTGGAATCCCAGGTGAGGCAAGGCTGGTGGGAGAAGCAGGGTGGGGGACCTGAACTTGCTCTCTTTATTCCCACAGGAGTTGGACCCTTTGGGGGACCGCAACCTGGAGTCCCACTGGGGTATCCCATCAAGGCCCCCAAGCTGCCTGGTAAGTCAGAGGGACGGTTCAAGATGCACCACCAGCCCCTGAGTTTGCTCTGTCCTCTCTCCAGGTGGCTATGGACTGCCCTACACCACAGGGAAACTGCCCTATGGTGAGTGAGACCCTTCTAGACTGTGGGCTTCCACAGATGACCATCAAGCCTCTCTGTTTTGCAGGCTATGGGCCCGGAGGAGTGGCTGGTGCAGCGGGCAAGGCTGGTTACCCAACAGGGACAGGTAAGGAAAGCCTCACGTCACTTCCAGCCAAGCAAGGTCTCTCCCCTCTGCTTCCTTCCCCCAGGGGTTGGCCCCCAGGCAGCAGCAGCAGCGGCAGCTAAAGCAGCAGCAAAGTTCGGTGAGTGCCCCTGGAGTCCCCACCTGGTGGCCGAAACTACATTGCACTGTCCCCATCTCAACAGGTGCTGGAGCAGCCGGAGTCCTCCCTGGTGTTGGAGGGGCTGGTGTTCCTGGCGTGCCTGGGGCAATTCCTGGAATTGGAGGCATCGCAGGTAACATCTGTCCCAGCAGGGGGCGGGTGTGTAAGGACCTCACCCTCTGTGGCTGTGTTTTCAGGCGTTGGGACTCCAGCTGCAGCTGCAGCTGCAGCAGCAGCCGCTAAGGCAGCCAAGTATGGTGAGTGCCTCCCGGGGTGGCAAGTCCACGGCAGGTTAGGGGAACAATGCTTTTTCTTCCACAGGAGCTGCTGCAGGCTTAGTGCCTGGTGGGCCAGGCTTTGGCCCGGGAGTAGTTGGTGTCCCAGGAGCTGGCGTTCCAGGTGTTGGTGTCCCAGGAGCTGGGATTCCAGTTGTCCCAGGTGCTGGGATCCCAGGTGCTGCGGTTCCAGGTGAGCTGGGCTGTGTGTGTGTGTGTGTGTGTCTGAGCATTTGTGTCCCTTTTGGTCTCTCCAGGGGTTGTGTCACCAGAAGCAGCTGCTAAGGCAGCTGCAAAGGCAGCCAAATACGGTGAGTGCTATGCTGACAGCTCTGCCCCACCCTTCTTTTCTACTTGGCTCCCTTCCCTCTGCAGGGGCCAGGCCCGGAGTCGGAGTTGGAGGCATTCCTACTTACGGGGTTGGAGCTGGGGGCTTTCCCGGCTTTGGTGTCGGAGTCGGAGGTATCCCTGGAGTCGCAGGTGTCCCTGGTGTCGGAGGTGTTCCCGGAGTCGGAGGTGTCCCGGGAGTTGGCATTTCCCGTGAGCCTTAGTCACACCTGGGGACATGGGTTTGAGGGTCTCTTTCTTTCTCGTTTCCTTGTAGCCGAAGCTCAGGCAGCAGCTGCCGCCAAGGCTGCCAAGTACGGTAAGTGCCCCTGCCCTGCCTGTCCCCAAGTCGGGGCAAGGCTGAAAGTTCTCCACTCCCCGAGGTGCTGCAGGAGCAGGAGTGCTGGGTGGGCTAGTGCCAGGTGCCCCAGGCGCAGTCCCAGGTGTGCCGGGCACGGGAGGAGTGCCAGGTGAGCTGTGTCTCCAGCCCAGAGATGGGTTTTACTCTCTCACCCCTTCTCTTCACACCTCCAGGAGTGGGGACCCCAGCAGCTGCAGCTGCTAAAGCAGCCGCCAAAGCCGCCCAGTTTGGTAAGTCCCCCTCACCCCCGCCACTGGCTCACTGGTTAATGATCAGCTCTTCTCAATCTTGCAGGGTTAGTTCCTGGTGTCGGCGTGGCTCCTGGAGTTGGCGTGGCTCCTGGTGTCGGTGTGGCTCCTGGAGTTGGCTTGGCTCCTGGAGTTGGCGTGGCTCCTGGAGTTGGTGTGGCTCCTGGCGTTGGCGTGGCTCCCGGCATTGGCCCTGGTGGAGTTGCAGGTGAGTTTCATGAGTCAATGAGCCTGAGGGGCATCTCTAATCCCCCTCTCTCTCCCTCCCTCAGCTGCAGCAAAATCCGCTGCCAAGGTGGCTGCCAAAGCCCAGCTCCGTGAGTGCCTCGCCCACCTTTCTCTCCTCTCCCTGCTGTCGCCACCACTGCCCTCTGTCTGCAGGAGCTGCAGCTGGGCTTGGTGCTGGCATCCCTGGACTTGGAGTTGGTGTCGGCGTCCCTGGACTTGGAGTTGGTGCTGGTGTTCCTGGACTTGGAGTTGGTGCTGGTGTTCCTGGCTTCGGGGCAGGTGCAGATGAGGGAGTTAGGCGGAGCCTGTCCCCTGAGCTCAGGGAAGGAGATCCCTCCTCCTCTCAGCACCTCCCCAGCACCCCCTCATCACCCAGGGGTGCATAGTAAAATCCTTGTTAGGTTCTCCTACTGACCACTCCCCAACTTTTCTTTCTCCCCAGTACCTGGAGCCCTGGCTGCCGCTAAAGCAGCCAAATATGGTGAGTGCACCCCACAACCACTTGTGGCTCCCTGGAACACTCATTTTCCCTCCTCTCCCCGCAGGAGCAGCAGTGCCTGGGGTCCTTGGAGGGCTCGGGGCTCTCGGTGGAGTAGGCATCCCAGGCGGTGTGGTGGGTGAGTTGAAACCCCAGGAGGGGCAGGGTGGGAGTGCCTCCCTGAACTCGGTCTGTGTTCCCAGGAGCCGGACCCGCCGCCGCCGCTGCCGCAGCCAAAGCTGCTGCCAAAGCCGCCCAGTTTGGTGAGCACTGGGTGGAGGTGGGAGCTGCCGCCCAGCGGAGTCTAATGCTCAGCTGTCTCCACAGGCCTAGTGGGAGCCGCTGGGCTCGGAGGACTCGGAGTCGGAGGGCTTGGAGTTCCAGGTGTTGGGGGCCTTGGAGGTGAGAGTTGTTCTGAAATCAGTGAGTGTGTGTTCCTGAGCCGTCATGTGCCTCATCTCCCCAGGTATACCTCCAGCTGCAGCCGCTAAAGCAGCTAAATACGGTGAGTTCCCCTCTGATGCCTTCCTGCCAGTGGTCTTATCCTGACCCCACCTGCCTCTTCTCAGGTGCTGCTGGCCTTGGAGGTGTCCTAGGGGGTGCCGGGCAGTTCCCACTTGGAGGTAGGGGTGGCCAGCTCTGCTACGTAGTCCTCACCAACCCACCAACCTGAAATCTCTCCTGCAGGAGTGGCAGCAAGACCTGGCTTCGGATTGTCTCCCATTTTCCCAGGTATGCCAGGCTCCCTGCCCCTGGGCCCTGCCACTCACAGTGATGTGCACCTCCTCCCGTCCAGGTGGGGCCTGCCTGGGGAAAGCTTGTGGCCGGAAGAGAAAATGAGCTTCCTAGGACCCCTGACTCACGACCTCATCAACGTTGGTGCTACTGCTTGGTGGAGAATGTAAACCCTTTGTAACCCCATCCCATGCCCCTCCGACTCCCCACCCCAGGAGGGAACGGGCAGGCCGGGCGGCCTTGCAGATCCACAGGGCAAGGAAACAAGAGGGGAGCGGCCAAGTGCCCCGACCAGGAGGCCCCCTACTTCAGAGGCAAGGGCCATGTGGTCCTGGCCCCCCACCCCATCCCTTCCCACCTAGGAGCTCCCCCTCCACACAGCCTCCATCTCCAGGGGAACTTGGTGCTACACGCTGGTGCTCTTATCTTCCTGGGGGGAGGGAGGAGGGAAGGGTGGCCCCTCGGGGAACCCCCTACCTGGGGCTCCTCTAAAGATGGTGCAGACACTTCCTGGGCAGTCCCAGCTCCCCCTGCCCACCAGGACCCACCGTTGGCTGCCATCCAGTTGGTACCCAAGCACCTGAAGCCTCAAAGCTGGATTCGCTCTAGCATCCCTCCTCTCCTGGGTCCACTTGGCCGTCTCCTCCCCACCGATCGCTGTTCCCCACATCTGGGGCGCTTTTGGGTTGGAAAACCACCCCACACTGGGAATAGCCACCTTGCCCTTGTAGAATCCATCCGCCCATCCGTCCATTCATCCATCGGTCCGTCCATCCATGTCCCCAGTTGACCGCCCGGCACCACTAGCTGGCTGGGTGCACCCACCATCAACCTGGTTGACCTGTCATGGCCGCCTGTGCCCTGCCTCCACCCCCATCCTACACTCCCCCAGGGCGTGCGGGGCTGTGCAGACTGGGGTGCCAGGCATCTCCTCCCCACCCGGGGTGTCCCCACATGCAGTACTGTATACCCCCCATCCCTCCCTCGGTCCACTGAACTTCAGAGCAGTTCCCATTCCTGCCCCGCCCATCTTTTTGTGTCTCGCTGTGATAGATCAATAAATATTTTATTTTTTGTCCTGGATATTTGGGGATTATTTTTGATTGTTGATATTCTCTTTTGGTTTTATTGTTGTGGTTCATTGAAAAAAAAAGATAATTTTTTTTTCTGATCCGGGGAGCTGTATCCCCAGTAGAAAAAACATTTTAATCACTCTAATATAACTCTGGATGAAACACACCTTTTTTTTTAATAAGAAAAGAGAATTAACTGCTTCAGAAATGACTAATAAATGAAAAACCTTTAAAGGAAACTGTGTCTTAGCTTCCTTCGTATGATTTAATC